CAGACCTGGACAGCACTCCAGGCTTCAGACTAGGAAGGTGAAGCCCAGAGAGGTCAAGCAATTTGTTCAAGGTCCCAGCTAATTAGGACAAGGCCTAGATCAGAAGCCAGGTCACTGCCCTTATATAAATCCAGTACTTTTCTGCTGTGGCAGGAAGCCTGTCACAATGCCCTATGCCAGCCTTCCATTCCTCCATCTGTAAATGAGGAGGCTAGACTACGCGCTGATTTTCCCACTGAGTTCCAATGAACGCAAGGCGTCAAAGGAGGTATTTGTGCTAGTCACCTTCTCTCTTCATGCAAAGAATCTCAATTTTACCTATTTTACAGATCGTGAAAAAGAAATCTTACCAACTGGACATCATGGATAGTGCTGTGATGAATAACAAAAGATTTTTTAAAAAAGGGAAAAACAGGCCAGGCGCAGTAGCTCGTGCCTGTAATCTCTGCATTTTGGGAGGCCGAGGCAGGTGGATCACTTGAGGTCAGGAGTTCAAGACCAGCCTGGCCAACATGGTGAAACCCCATCTCTACTAAAAATACAAAAATTAACCTGGCGTGGTGGTGCATGCCTGTAATCCCAGCTACTCGGGAGGCTGACACAGAAGAATCGCTTGAACCCAGGAGGCAGAGGTTGTGGTGAGCTGAGATTGCGCCATTGCACTCCAGCCTGGGCAACAGGAGGGAAACTCCATCTCAAAAAAAGTCACGATTACTGTGTAAATCAAGACATTGTTTAGACTGCCAGGTGGTGACCGACAAAAGTCACAGCAGATCACAGGAAGACGCTGCAAGCGGCCTAACACCTCTCAGGAGACCACAGTGGACCAAAGTTGGGAAGCAGACCAGACTAGATGGAGACGAACAACCACTCCGACCTTTTCAATCTCCAACTATATTGACCTGACGCCTCACCTCCTCACATGCAGACTCACCAAACATCTATTAGGCTATGGTTTACTGTCACCTGTGCAACCCCCACCCTTCCCAGGCTGTGTCCTTTGCCAAAAGTCACCATCAGGTCCATGGATCTGCCCATGAATCTGCACACCGACAACTTCTTTCAACTTCTTCTCTTCTGGATCAATAAGAATGAGTATTTTCTGATTTGTCACTGTTCTAAATGCATCGACCTTCATCATGCCAAGGAAAATGGCGGGCAGGTAAAAGGGCGGGTGGGGAGCATGGCCAAAAATAAGGCCCAATCCAGCCCCTTTGCCTCTGCAGCAGAGGGATGGAAAGAAAGATATGCCTGAAAGGGGAAGTGCTCAATGGGGAATGGGTGGGCCACGGGTGGTGAGCTGCGAGGAGCAGGTCTGATAGGAACTAAATGGGAAGAGAAGGAGGGGGGGGGGCCGCTCCTCCCCTCCCCCTCCAGCTCCTCCATTGTTCGCGGGCTCCGGGCCCCGCCGTCCCCGCCTCCCCCTGGACCCCGCAGCGGGGCGGCGCCCGGCCTCGCCGCCCGGGGCCCGTGAGCTCGCGCACTCACCAGCTGGGCGCCCTCAGCGCGGCCCCGGCCTCCAAAATCCCGGCAGCAACGACGGGGGCCCCGGCGCCATGTTCCCCTGCTCCTAGTCCAGCGGCGGCTGAGGCGGCGGCGGCGGCTCCGGCGGCGGGGGGCCGGGCGGACCCTCCCTCGCGGGTTCCCTCCTCCGCCTCCTCCACCTCCTCCTGCTCCCTCCCTCCCTCCCTCGCAATGGCGGCAGCGGCGGCACCTCCTTCCTGCGACGGCCGCTCCCGCGCGCGCGCCCCCTCGCTACTGCGCGTGCGCGGCGCGTGGACCGTTGCAGGGGTATAACGGCCCCTGGGCGCGCGCCGCGAAGGGACAACCAGCGAGGCAGTGGGAAGAGGTCAGAGCGCGTGCGCACCCGAGGGGCTTACTGCCACAGCCGCTGCCTGAGGTTAGGAACGGCCGCGGACGGTGCAGTGCGCGTGCGCCCCCGAAAATGCCGCTATTGCGGCGGCCGCCGTCGCGACTGAGCGCGAGGCGACTTGCAAACGAGCAGAGGGAGCGGGATGGGCGAGCGCGCGTGCGCGGGGGGCTGCCAGCCGGCGCAGCTGCTGGCGCAGGGCGGAGGGAGTGGTCCGCAGGAGCTGCGCGCGCGTCTCAAGCAGCCGATCTACTGCCTCGCGCTGGCTCCTGGAGAAAGCCGAAGGAGAGAGGCATGGCCCGGTTTTGGGGGTGGGGGGCGAAGGGCGCGATCCCGCTCGCGCGGGACCTGACCAGCCAATGGGAAGCAATGGGAGGTGGGTTTGCCGCGCGAGCCGCAGCCGCCGGGATAACGGAGGAGGCCAGAAGGAGCGACGTAACGTGGGGCGGTGGGGCGGGGCTGAGAAGGAGGGAGCGCACCAGAGAGGGAGTTGATTGGAGGATATGAGGAGGCGTGGCCCGCCTCAGCCCAATCCGAGCCCCGCAATTCGTCGTCCCGGAAGAAGAGGCGGGGCTGGAGAGCGCGTGCTCTTTCTCCTGGCTGTGAAGAAAATCTGCAGCCAACGCGCGCGTCCATGCAACTTGTTTTTGGTTCTGTGAACGACTGATCCCCAGGAGAGGGAAGACGGCCTGGTCCTGTGTGCAGCCCAAGCCTGTCACTTAGCATTGTGCAAATGGCTACAAATCGAATGTCAATTAGGGCGCCTGAAGGGAAAAGAGTAGTGATGGGAGAGGGCACCGCTGTAACCCTTGACTCCTCTGAACTGAGGAGGTGTTCCTCTGGGACTCCTCCGGAAGTACAGATCGTGGAAGATGAGCTTCCCGGGCGCCGAGCCAATATTTGTGGAATGCATGAAGAAAGGCTGTTTCCTATTACATTTGGCATTTCTGCCATCAGTCTCTTCATCTATAAAATGGGATAATAATCGTACCTCTCTCGTAGGGCTGCTGTGAAAATTAAATAGATTATATTTTGCAAAGCTCTTGAAATCATGCATTGCATACATAGTAAGCGCTCTGTAAGCGTTGATAAATAAAATTACAGGGGCTTGTTTATTCCATTAATAAAGATTTTTATATTAAAGGATGTTTCCATTGACTTTTTTTTTTTTTTTA